GGTCTTTCCTGTTCTATCTTTTTGGCTTTAGCTCCAGCCCCTCTTTATTTATTTTTCTGGTATTTTACACGTGCCACACGAATTCATCTAAACAAACGGTGAATAAGTGCCATATCGTATCGACGTCTTACACCGCTGAAGGGCAAACCACCCTTTTTTCCAAAGTCCTTTTTCCATTTACCCACCAATTCAGCATGCTGCAGTACATTTCTTTTCACATTCCCATCTTGGTCTTCTCCCACACGTGGAGACGGAAATGCTTTCTCGTTTTCTGTTCCAAGAATTGCTAGTAACGAGAACACATCCTACCCCATCAGCAAGGCCCAGTGTGATCGGTTTCTCTCGGCGTCCTTTGTCTCTTCCCACCCACCCCTCAGGGATTGCGTGAAAAAAACAACTGTACAGTGAAACTAACCTGAAATTACACGTCTACTTTCTTTCCCCGGCTGGCGCTGAGATGGGCAGGTGCTGGAGCAGCCCCCCTGGAAGCGATGCAGCATCCAGGAAGATGGAGGAAGGGGCGGAGAGGGACCTCTGCTTTCCAGGCTGCCTTTTATACTGCCTCTGGTCACCTGACGTGGAACGTACCCTAACCTAATCAGTTACATGTAAGTTAATTGCAATTAACTTAATCCAATTACATGACCCGGAAAGGTCTATCTGCACAGCCCACTCTAAGATCATGTCCACTGCTGACAGACATTCTAAAACCTACGTGTACAGCTGCAAGCTTTGAAGAATAGATGTTCCCCGTCAGACATGTAACACTGGTGCCTGTACCCCTGTCTTTTTTTCCATCTTTTTTGTTTTTGTGTTTTGTTTTGTTTTAAAAAATGTGGTAAAATAGACACCTTTTAATTGGACCATATTTACTCTACCTCGACGTAGGCCTCAGTGTCTTCAAGGAGATTCTCCTTGACATGCAGTCATGGCCATGATCCATCTTCAGAGTTTCTCTTTCTTCCCCACGGTAGGTCTGTCAGCAGAGAACCCTGACCACACCCTCATGTGTTTTCTCCTCCAGGAGGCGCTTGGAAACCACCGTCAATTGGACCGCACTGGGAAACACAGATGAACAAAGTCAACACCGCTTTGTCCTTCAGTGCCTGGCTCCTTTTTCAGCTCGTCTTGCGACTCCAGGTACTGGAGTCCAGGGAGGGGTACGTCGCCTTTACCCTGTGCTTGCCACGATGTCCATGGCAGTGTCTGCTCTTCTCTGTGAAGGCAAAAGGCCTCTGAGGGAGTATTACAGCCGCCTCATCCACCAGAAGCATTTCCAGCAGATCCAGGTCTGCACCCCCTGACTGCAGGGCCAAGGACTACCCCCGCTTCTAGGTGAGAGGCCAGCAGGAGGCTCAGGGAGGAGGCAGCACTCTGCCCCACCCCTCTTGCCTAGCAGGGTTGGTGGACCTGGGTGTCTCTCTGGACACATCCTCCAGTGGCCTGGACCTGCCCATGAAGGTGGTGGACATGTTCAGGTGCTGTTTGCCTGCGTGTGCCGTGAACTTCAAGTGGTAGGAGCAGAACCCGAATCTTTCTGGGGATAGATGCTTTTCTCAAACTTTTCTGATCCTGCAGGCAAGCTAAACCAGTTCTGGAAGAACCTGCAAGAGTCTCAGCAGCTCTGATGGGATGAGAGCTGGGTGCAGACTGTGCTCCCTTTGGTTATGGACACATAACTCCTGGGCCAGAGGCTAAAACCCCAGGGCCCCTGCTGTCCTTCCCGCAGCTTCTTGGAGTCTCAGGGCAAAGCCTTTCGAGCAGCGCCTCCCAGTGGCCAGAAGCTGAAATGACGGCAGTGGTGTCACCTGGTGAATGACCCGGGAAGCTGTGGTTGGCCCTGATTTCTTCTTTGGAGTCTCTGAAATGCTTCCTGTCTTCTGTTCTTCATGCCCCATGCCCCTGCTAGCGTATTACTGTTCTGTGACTTCCCTGTGACCTCTGCAGTACTCCTCATCCTGCATTTGGTCTCCAGGTGTCACCTTTCTGCCATGTTCCTAACACTTTCATTCCTGTCTTGAAAAAAGCGCCTGCTGCACCATAAGCCCTGGGATGTGGCAGCTGCAGCGGGCTTGGCTTTGTGAGGAACCGAGTGTGTCCAGGGATGTGGCAGCTGCAGCGGGCTTGGCTTTCTGAGGAACCGAGTGTGTCCACGTTGGGGGAACGTCATCCTTGATACACACGTTTTTATTTGCAGAAAGAAAATGCTATTTTTGGAGCCAGAATTTTCATGTCTGATTTATGATGATT